GGAGGGGGTGACCCAGGAGGGGGCTCATCCACATGGGCACTTGTATCAGCCCACAGCTCCAAGGGGTGAATAATTGAAGGGCAGGTCACACGAGCCTGCCCGGCACAGGATGCCTTCCCTGCCGGATCTGGTTACGCCCCAGATCACATTCTGACATCCCGAGTTGGTGAATAATTAAGCTGCCACTCCTCTGAGGCAGGCCTCCATCTCCAGGTCCCTCTCCGAGGCTTCCTCGCTGCCAGCTGAGTCGTGGGCACCTGAGGGACTACCTACCACTGCTCCCGGCTGTGCCATCGCCACCAGCTCCCAGCCTCCTGCTCAGACCCGGGACAGCCCCTCCATGGCCCCCGAGATGGACCAGTTCTACAGGTCCACCATGGCCATCTACAAGGTGAGCACATGGGTGGCCAAGCCAGGCCTGAGCCCCTCCTCCCAGGGCACAGAAATCAGGCCCGCTCTGGAGGACGGAGGGCCAGCCGGGGCTACAGATGTCCTGGAAAGGGAAGCCTGGAGCCAGGCTGGGCCAGGGGTGGGTACGGGGGTAAGGATCCCCGAGAGCACTCAGCCATACAGCGGGAACCCCCAACTCCCAGATGCTGGACAAGGCAGGAGGGAGCCCAAGGCCCAGGGTGGGGAGAGTTGAGTCTGGATGAGAAGGGCCTGGCTGCCCGGCCTGGGAATAAAGAAAGACCCTCCCTCTCTCTCTCTGTCTCTCCCTCTCTCTCTCTCTCTCTCTCTCTCTCTCCCTCTCTCTCTCCCTCTCTCTGTCTCTCTCTCTCTCTGTCTCTCTCTCTCTCTGTCTCTCTCTCTCTCTCTGTCTCTCCCTGTCTCTGTCTCTCTCATTTCTGAGCCCCTCAGACTTCCTACTTCACCCCCGGGGGGTTGTTGCAGCCGCCACAGACATTTATTGAGCGCCTCCTGTGTGCAGGACCCTTTCACCTGGAGGCCTCACACCACCCACCTGTGAGGTGGAAAATGACCACCCTGCTTGATAGATGAGAAAACTGAGACCAAAGAGGTTAAACAGCTCATTCAAGGTCACGGAGGGAGGAAGAGGTGCTGCTGGGATTTGAACCGAGACCCAAGTCCAAGTCCAGGCCCAAGTCCAGGCCCGTCTTCACCATCCGGGGAGCTCTCTGCCCGGCCCCAGCCCGAGGAGGCCCACACTAATCCAGCCACAGCCTTGCCCATGGGGGGCTGTTCTCGGAGGAGGGCGAGAGCTGCCCTTGCCCCGGGGGTGACTGTTGGCAGCCCCAGGCGTGTAGCCCGGCAAGGCCTGGACACAGGGCAGGGCTGAGCCGTGCCCAGTGGGGACCACAGCAGGCGGGCCAGCTTCTGCCCAGCGGGAGGAGGAGAACCTTCCAGGTGCACCATCTCGGGAGGCACCTCGGTCCCGCCAGAGCAGACGTAAGCGGGAGCTGGCTGTGAGGGGACCACAGCTTAGAACAGGACCCCAAAAGATGGGCTCTGAGGTCCCTGCAGCCAAGAGCCAGGATTCTGGGTGAGCCTAGGTTTGTAGATGGGCCCCCCAAACACCTTTTTCCTCCCCTGACCCTGGGGTCCAGAGCATCATGGAGCAGTTTAACCCCGCCCTGGAGAACCTGGTGTACCTGGGCAACAACTACCTGCGTGCCTTCCACGGTGAGTGCCTGCCCGGGCCACCGAGCCCCAGCGCTGGACCAGACCTGTCCCTTCTGGTCCACAGCTCTGTCCGAGGCGGCCGAGGTCTACTTCAGTGCCATCCAGAAGATTGGGGAGCGTGCCCTGCAGAGCCCCACCTCACAGATTCTGGGTGAGGCTCCCCCTCCACAGCAGACCCCATTCCACCAAAGCCACAGCTGCATCCATGCCTCCAGGGGAGATCTTGGTGCAGATGTCTGACACCCAGCGGCACTTGAACTCTGACCTGGAGGTGGTGGTGAGTATCAGGCCCCAGGGCCTGGAGGGGTCCCTTGATCACCCTCACCCTGCACTCCGCTCAGGTGCAGACATTCCATGGAGGCCTGCTGCAGCACATGGAGAAGAACACCAAGCTGGACATGCAGTTCATCAAAGTGAGTCTGGCCTCCCCACTCGGCCCCCAACTGATTCTCCCTCCCCGACTCCACCCTACCCCAGGACAGCCGCCAGCACTATGAGCTCGAGTACCGCCACCGAGCGGCCAACCTGGAGAAGTGCATGTCTGAGCTGTGGCGCATGGAGCGCAAGAGAGACAAGAACGTGCGGGAGATGAAGGTGCGAGGGCCGGGAAGCGGGGGTGGGCCAGGCGCCCCCAGCCAGAACTCCCGTTCCCCCCCAGGAGAGTGTGAACCGGCTGCACGCACAGATGCAGGCCTTCGTGTCTGAGAGTCAGCGGGCGGCTGAATTGGAAGAGAAGCGGCGCTATCGCTTCCTAGCAGAGAAGCACCTGCTACTTTCCAACACCTTCCTGCAGTTCTTCGGCCGGGTGAGTTGGACTGGGGGGCAGCAAGCGGGGCGCCTGGCTGACCCCCGTGTCCCCGCCCGGCCAGGCCCGGGGGATGCTCCAGAACCGCGTGCTGCTGTGGAAGGAGCAGTCTGAGGCCAGCCGCAGCCCGTCGCGCGCCCACTCCCCCGGCCTGCTGGGCCCCGCGCTGGGGCCGCCCTACCCCTCGGGCCGCCTGACGCCCACCTGCCTGGACATGGTGAGGCCCTGGGCGCCCCCGCCGCCGTTCGCGCCCCACCCTCCCCTGCCCATCTCCCCCGCAGCCCCCGAGGCCCCTGGGAGAGTTCAGCTCCCCCCGCAGCCGGCACGGCTCCGGCTCCTACGGCACCGAGCCCGACGCGAGGCCCGCGTCCCAGCTAGAGCCAGACCGTCGCTCCCTGCCCCGCACGCCGTCGGCCTGTGAGTGCCCCCGCCCCGGGGCGGCAGGAGGGGCCCACGTGCCGCCGCGCTCTCCCGCCCACAGCCTCGCTCTACAGCGGCAGCGCCCAAAGCTCGCGCTCCAACTCCTTTGGCGAGCGCCCGGGCGGCGGCGGGGGCGCCAGGAGAGTCCGCGCCCTGGTCTCCCACTCGGAGGGCGCCAACCACACGCTGCTGCGCTTCTCCGCTGGGGACGTGGTGGAGGTGTTGGTGCCCGAGGCCCAGAACGGCTGGCTCTACGGCAAGCTGGAGGGCTCGTCCGCGTGAGTGGGAGCCTTGGAGGGGCCGGGGGTGGTTTGGTCATTGTCCTCTGCCTCTACCCCACAGGAGCGGTTGGTTCCCCGAGGCGTACGTGAAGGCTCTGGAGGAGGGGCCCGTGAATCCCATGACCCCCGTGACCCCCATGACCTCCATGACCTCCATGTCCCCCATGACACCCATGAACCCCGGGAACGAGCTGCCTTCCAGGTACCTGAGTCATCAGGGGTGGGGCGGGGGTGCCTTTCCTTCCCCCTCCTTTCTCTGGACTTAGGTCCTACCCACTCCGGGGCAGCCACAGCCTCGATGACCTCCTGGACCGGCCGGGCAACTCCATAGCACCCTCGGAGTACTGGGATGGCCAGTCCCGCTCCCGCACCCCAAGCCGGGTGCCAAGCCGTGCCCCCAGCCCTGCACCTCCACCCTTGCCCAGCAGCCGCCGCAGCAGCATGGGCAGCACAGCAGTTGCCACTGACGTCAAGGTGAGCCCTTGCCCGCCCTCTCTTGGGGCCTCACCAAACCAGCCCTTCCCCACCCCCACTGCAGAAACTGATGTCCTCAGAGCAGTACCCACCACAGGAGCTCTTCCCGAGGTGAGTCCTCACATGGGGGCCCAAACAGTGAGCTTCTCACCCCATTCTCTCTCTCCTCCTACAGGGGCACAAATCCTTTTGCCACTGTCAAGCTTCGTCCCACCATCACCAATGACCGCTCAGCACCCCTCATCCGCTGAGGCGGGGTCCGAGGTCGTACCCCACAGTGCACCTGCCCAGGGGCTGTTCAGAGCTGGCAATGGCAGCGACAGCAGCAACAGCAGCAGATCCAAGAAGCGGGTCCCTGAGACGGGGGGTGGCTGCCCTCCCCAGACCACCCCGGCAGCCTGAGCAGCTCCAAAGCACTGGCTTGGGGTCCGAGACCTTCAAAGTAAAGCAGGCGGAATGGGGGGACAGGACAATTTCTCCCCCTCCAGGGGCTCCAGGACTCTCCCTGGGGGGCCCACCTCTTGCCCCCTAACCTCTTTCCCCCTTTTCTGCCCCCGTGGGGAGGAGCCCCTTGTACCTGCTCCGTGCCCAACACATGCCCTCTCTGTACATCTTTTGTAAATGATGAGAAATAAAGGAAGTGGACGCAAAGTGATGCGGCAGCAGGACTGGTGGTGTCTTAT